ACCTGTAGATTTCCTCCAGGTCCTGGGAACACAAAATGGGAAGTTCTATCTCACTATCCATCTCATGCCAGCCAGAGACAGGGTATGATGACGGAAGTAAGCCAGGCTGGTGGCTCACGCGCGTAATCCCAGCATTTTGAGAGGCTGAAGCGGGAGGATTGCTTGAGGCCAGGAGTTGGGGACTAGCCTGGGCAACAAAGTGGGACCCCTGGCTCTACAAAAAAATTTTAAAAATTAGCCGGGCGCGGTTGTGCGCGCCTGTAGTCCCAAGTACTCCAAAGGCTGAGGCAGGAGGATCACTTGAGCACAGGAATGTGAGGTTACTTGAACTGTGATCGCGCCACTGCATTCGTCTAGGCGACAAAGCGAGACCCTGTCTCAAAAAAAAAAAAAAAAAAAAGAGTCAAGGCTTAGTAATATTCCTGAATTCCTGAAGGAGTTAAGAAAGGAAAAGGACAAGCGGGGGTCTAAACGAGAGCACGAACCCTCAGCGTATGACGGCTCCAGGCTCCGGGGGAAAGTCCTTTAGCCATCCATCCCAAAATTAAGCACGCTGGGAGCTGGAGTCACAGCAGTGATAAAACGAACAATGATTCTGGTTCCTACTGACTGACAGGAGAGGTTTAAGGGTCTCTCACTCTCCGGGGAGCCCCTTTCCTTCCTGGCTGCGGAGGGCGGAGCCCGAGAGAGGCACGCATGCGCAATGCAACGTCTGCCTTAGGCCCGGAACTTCGGTGCCTGGGCGCAGCGGTGCACCCGGACCCGGAACATTCTCAGGCGAAAGTGTCTCTTGCGTGCGTGGGCCGGAGGTTAGTGTGCGGGGCCCGCCGGGCGGTTGAAAAGTCCGAGAGAATCAGGATGGAGGCCGTGGCGACGGCGACGGCGGCGAAGGAACCCGATAAGGGTGAGATCTTGGTCACGCGCAGGCGGCGGGTGGGTGCGGTTGCGGTGTCTCTAGGAAATGATTCCCCCAGGAACGCGAAGTAGGACTCGTTTTAGGGGGACACCCACCCCCCTCAGCTTTACCGGTCCTCTTCACTACTTTGCCCAGATTATTCCCTCCCTTGTCGCGGGCTGACCTTCTTTTCCTCCATTCCTTCCCCCCGAAATTAACCTCTTCCCAGTTCCAGACCAATCCTTTCCATGTCCCTAATTCATTTCCTTACCAGGCTAACTCTCAAATTAACAGAAACCTCTCTACCCCGGCCTAATTCCTGCATTGCCTCAGACCAGCCCTTCTCAAATTACCTCCTTCCCTGTACCAAGCTGAGCCTTCCCTTGCTCTCTAGACGAATCCTCCTACCTTTCCAGGCTAAACTTCTACCTGCCTCATGCAAACTTATCCCAATCTAACGATTCCTTCATTTCATTGTAACTCCCGTTTCCCCCAAAGTCCGAAATCCAGCCAGGCTCCTTTCAAAGTCCTTACTCAATTTCTGTGCTTTCCCACAACCTTCAAAGTAATCCGACGTCGGGTGAGGTGTGATTGGAAGCGTGGCTCCAACACCACTGGCCAAGAATTGGTAATTGTGGAAGCCAGATGGAGATGATTGGTATATGGAGGTAGGGGGAGAATTGTCGTTGTACTTTCTACTTCTCTGAACTAACCAATCTCTCCTTTCCTCAGGCTGCATAGAGCCTGGACCTGGGCACTGGGGTGAGCTGAGCCGGACACCAGTCCCATCTAAACCCCAGGACAAAGTGGAAGCAGCTGAGGCAACACCAGTGGCCCTGGACAGTGACACCTCCGGGGCTGAAAATGCAGCAGTGAGTGCTATGCTGCACGCTGTAGCCGCCAGCCGCCTGCCTGTTTGCAGCCAGCAGCAGGGTGAACCCGACTTGACAGAGCATGAGAAAGTGGCCATCCTGGCCCAGCTGTACCACGAGAAGCCACTGGTGTTCCTGGAGCGCTTCCGCACAGGCCTCCGTGAGGAGCATCTGGCCTGCTTTGGCCACGTGCGTGGCGACCACCGTGCAGACTTCTACTGTGCTGAGGTGGCCCGGCAGGGCACTGCCCGGCCCCGCACCCTGCGTACCCGCCTGCGTAACCGGCGCTATGCTGCCCTGCGAGAGCTGATCCAAGGTGTGGGGGCCAGATGGGCGACAGTGGGCACACCCCATGCCCACCCTGTCTCTCCTCTGTGCAGGGGGCGAGTACTTCAGTGATGAGCAGATGCGGTTCCGGGCCCCCCTGCTATATGAGCAGTACATCGGGCAGTATCTCACCCAGGAGGAGCTCAGTGCCCGCACCCCAACCCACCAGCCCCCCAAGCCCGGGTCCCCCGGGAGACCTGCTTGCCCGCTCTCCAACTTGCTGCTCCAGTCCTACGAGGAGCGGGAGCTACAGCAGCGTCTGCTCCAACAGCAGGAGGAGGAGGAGGCCTGCTTGGAGGAAGAGGAAGAGGAGGAGGACAGTGACGAGGAAGGTGAGGGCCAGTAGCAGGAAGACCCCAGATTCGCATTCACACCCCCTCTCCTCTCCCTCTGCAGACCAGAGGTCAGGCAAGGACTCGGAGGCCTGGGTTCCCGACTCGGAGGAGAGGCTGATCCTGCGAGAGGAGTTCACCAGCCGCATGCACCAGCGCTTCCTAGATGGCAAGGACGGGGACTTTGACTACAGGTGCTCCTGTGCCTCCACCTCCCCATCCCCCAACCCAGTCCTTGACAGCCTCCTCCTCCTGCAGCACAGTAGACGACAACCCCGACTTCGACAACCTCGACATCGTGGCACGGGATGAGGAGGAGAGGTACTTTGATGAGGAAGAACCTGAGGATGCGCCCAGCCCAGAGCTGGATGGGGACTGATGGCCGCCACCCTTCCCACCGCCTGCCCCATCCCCATCCCCAACAAGGCAGCTGATTCCAGGCCTGCTCAGTGACCCTTTCTCTAGGGGGACATCAGGGCAGTGCCCCACAACCCACACACACCACCATCTCACTGGGTCTAGTCTCATCTCAGACAACCCCCACCCCCACTGTTTCTGGGGTTCCCTTTCTCATCTCTCCCACCCTGTCTCCTGCCTCTGTCTTTCTTGGTGTCTGTCTGGGCTTCTTTCTGTCTCTTTCTGTCTTTCTGTCTCTCTCCCTACCCCCGCTCCCTCTTTCCAGTGCTCTGGCTGGCTGTCTCTCCCTTTCTCCCCCTCTCTCTCTGCCTTAGGCTCTGTCTCCACCGCAGGGCCCAAGGTGAAAGTCCTCCCCTTGCCGGAGGCCAGCTGGCAGGGCCTTTCGTGGCTGGAAGTGGCCAGTTTGGTTCCGGTGCTGACCCCTAGGCCCCAGCGCAGCTGCCTCCCGTGCTGTCTGTCTCCCCCTCTCTGTTTATGTCTGCGCTGTGTCTCACACTCAGAGCCTCCTTGCTTCTGTTAGGTTCCCATCTCTCCTTCTGCCTCACTCTGGGCCTCTTCTTTCTACTTGTACATTTCCACCTCTCTAGGCCTCTGCTCTCACTGTCCCTCTCTGTCTGTCTCTCAGCCTTTATCTCTGGGTTTTGATCCCCCACTCCAGGCTCTGGGCCCCTTCTTCCCCCTTCCCTCAAACCTGGCTGCTATAGGCAGCAGAACCCTGACCACTGAGTAATACAGCCCCAGGGGAGGGAGGAGACCCCAGGCAGGGAGGATGGGGGCAGCTCTCTTCTCTCCCCAGGACCCAGGCTGTGGATCACGGGGCCTGCCAGCTTGAGTGTAGAGGGAGGGGGGACTCTACCCTTCTCAGCCCCACCAGCCCCCCTCTGCCCAACCACAATTTTCCCTTCCTCCGCCTTCCTCTCCCTCTCCTGTTTACACTCCCCAAATGCGCACAGGCTGTTATCATGGGTCCTGAGTCATCCCACACACAGCCTGCCCCAGCGTCCCTGCCCCCAGCTGGCCGCAGGGCCCGCCCCATGGAGCCCCCTGCCGCCCTGGGCTAATGGGAGCCAGATGGCCGCCTGGTGACTCAGCCACCGGGCCTGTGGGAACCCAGGCGTCCCGCCTTCCCATGCCCCCACACCCGGCTCCTGCTCCCCCAGCAGACACACACAGGAGGGCCTGGCCACTGTTGAGGGGGCACACAGGGCAAGGGTCACCAAGTCGGGGCCTAGGGACTCCTCATGCCTCTGAGATGGAATGGTGGTATCCTGCCGTGGCCAAGCCTGAAGGACCCTCAAAACTGCCTCCTGGAGTCCACGGTTCCTGACCTCCGAGCCTCAGCTATGCCCTCTGGGTCAACCAGAATTAGAGCCAGACAGGGAAAGTGAGAGCTGGATGGAGGCAGACAAGATGCTCAGAGCGACTATTAAAGAACGAAAGCCTCTGCTACGGAGCGCTTCTGTCCTCTGTCAGGCCCGAGCGAAGTGCCTGACACCGGGTTGGATCCTCAGATGGCCCCATGAACTAGTGAAGTGGGTCAAAGGAGGCCTGGAAAGATGTTGCTTCCTCAAGGCCACTCGGCCATCAGAGGCAGAAATGAAACAGGAACCCAGGCCTAGAATCACAAAGGTCCTAGAAACCACTTGGCTGTCTGGCCTCTCAGGTGTCAGGGCCATCCAGAGTGAGACAGCATTGGAGGGACAAGTGTGCATGCAGATGTCCTCAGACGGGAAGGTTTGAGAAGGGTCAGATGGTAGGCGGGCCTAACAAGGGCTCCGTGCTAGCCACTGTCCCGCACACAGACAGGATCAGGTCATCTTGATATGGAGATCAGTCCCCAAATCACTGAATTGTCCCAGCAGTGCTATGCCCTAGGTACTACCAATATCACTCCTCTATTTCCCAGAGGAGGAAGCAGCAGCTAGACTCCAGGACCTTGGGGTCATATCTCTCAGAAAGCCAAGAGTGCAGGATGAGAGCTGTCTGTCTCTTACCTGCCTGTATTTGTGCCCCATTTTTAAAGAGCAGAGGGCCTGGGCCACAGGAAAGGTATCAGCCCTTGGTGATAGGCACATTTTTTACCAGTCTATCATTTGGTCATTAAATTTGTTTACAATATACTTTGCTATACGTAAATTTGTTGTGTAGGTTT